ATAGTACTTGATACCTAGTTTTTTTCTGCTCCTTTTCCTCCTCACACCCTCAACCCTCAAGTGGGCCCTGGTGTCTCTTGTTCCTCTCTATGTGACCATGAGTTCTCATCATTTAGCTTCTACTTATGAGTGAGAACACGCAGTATTTGGTTTTCTGATAAACAAACTAAATCACCGTACAAAACGTATTGAGATGTCCCTATGAGTCCCTCCCGCCTGTAGGGTTCTGTATCATAGGATCCATGCACTCAACTTCATACATAAAGCAAGGACTTAAGGAGAGCTTCTCCAATACCACCTTTTGCACCATCGCTTTCTATTCAGAGATGACAGAGGCAGTATTTTAACAAGATTAAAGGAAAGTTTTAATAGCTTCATTTAAAAAGTTCTTGTTTTTCCACAGTATCACAACTGTTTTCATTTTTCATCCACCTGTTTGTTCTTTGTCCGTTTGACTAGTCGTTTTTATCATTGTAATCACGACATCCTGTGACTGTGCTCATGAGGTCTGTTTATTTCCACTTTACGTAAACTTTTCAAAATGACAGTTATTTCGTACTCGCTGTCGCCCGAACGCAGACGGGAGGACACTTCAGGAGCAATCGACCCGAAGGAAAAGCACGATCCAGGCCCCGCCTGCCTCGGCTCCACCTTCCCCGCGCCCGTCCCCCAGGGTCTCGGCCGCGGGACCCCGCCTTCCAGGCCCCGCCCCGCTTTTTCCCTGGCCCCGCCCCGGCCCGTCGCCATGTTGTTCCCTCCGCGCTGGACGGGAGCAGCTGGAGCGGGAGCCTGGCTGCGCTACCGCGGCTGCCTCCTGCTGTGCAGGTCCCCGACCCTCTCTCTGTCCTCATTGCGCCCAGACGGGCCGGCCCAGAGCTCCCGGGTCGTCTTTCGTGTGGCCGCGAGGTGAGCGGGACTCGGGACTCCTTCGGGACCGGGCGGAGTGCGCGGGTGTCGGGGTCTGAGGGGGCGGCTCGGGCCTCGGGCAGCTGGGGCGGGGTGCGGTGCGCGCGGGGCTAGCGCGGGTCACAAGGCCGCCCCGGGAGAGAGGACGGCTGGTTGTCTCCCTGCCTCCTCTCTGACGCAGGAGGAAAGACGGTCCCCACACCCTTGGGGAGAGGGACTCACAGAAACACACACAAACACTGGAGAAAGGGAGATACAAAAGCCCGGACACCCGTGCACATACACACGGAGAAATACACCCGGTCACCTGGGAACACACGTACACGCCAGCCTTTCCCCCAACCACTCCGGGACACACATCCACAGACCCCAAACCAAATCCTACACCCGAATGATTAATGTAGGGAAAACAAAGGCGCTCCCATGACTTGATTTTGGCGACCTCTGAAGTTCCACCTAGCAGAACGTGTTTGCTCGATGTCTTACGACCACTCGGGTGAGGAATTCGGAAAGTAAAGCCAATCTTAGAGGCTGCAGGCGTTTTGGGGGCATTATCTGATTCAGACGCTGGCTAACGTTTCACAATCGCGTTCCCTTTTTTCTTCCAACTTGGTAAGTAAAAAGGCAAAATGAGAAATTTAAGTCTAATTTGTTCTGCCTGTTGCCCTTACTGAAGGTTGATGTAAGACATGACCATAGAAAGAACCTGTCTGTAAAACTGCCAGTGAAGACTTCTTCATGTATTCATTTCACAGACACTCTTGCACTCCTGTAATGAGCCTGGCACTGTGATGAAACACTTTTCCCGTGTCGTTTGAGTGCATCTTCTCAACAACCCTAGGAGGTAGGTACTGTTGTCACTGTTGTTCCCATGAGAAGGAATGTAATGGTGCCTTTTTATTTTACAGGGTTCTTGAAGCTTTTGAGATTAACAATGGCAGGAAAATCATCACTTTTTAAAGTAATTCTCCTTGGAGATGGTGGAGTTGGGAAGAGTTCACTTATGAACAGATATGTAACTAATAAGTTTGATACCCAGCTCTTCCATACAATAGGTGTGGAATTTTTAAATAAAGATTTGGAAGTGGATGGACATTTTGTTACCATGCAGATTTGGGACACGGCAGGTCAGGAGCGATTCCGAAGCCTGAGGACACCATTTTACAGAGGTTCTGACTGCTGCCTGCTTACTTTTAGTGTCGATGATTCACAAAGCTTCCAGAACTTAAGTAACTGGAAGAAAGAATTCATATATTATGCAGATGTGAAAGAGCCTGAGAGCTTTCCTTTTGTGATTCTGGGTAACAAGATTGACATAAGCGAACGGCAGGTGTCTACAGAAGAAGCCCAAGCTTGGTGCAGGGACAACGGCGACTATCCTTATTTTGAAACAAGTGCAAAAGATGCCACAAATGTGGCAGCAGCCTTTGAGGAAGCGGTTCGAAGAGTTCTTGCTACCGAGGATAGGTCAGATCATTTGATTCAGACAGACACAGTCAATCTTCACCGAAAGCCCAAGCCTAGCTCATCTTGCTGTTGATTGTTAGATTGTTGATGCATTCTAACCAACTCACACATATACACAAAATCAACATGGGGATGGAGAAGAGAATTAGCGTTTGCAGCAGTGTATCATCTACTAATAAAATTAAACTAATGTTGCTGCTTCATTAGTTGGTGGGAGAAGGGACACATCCACTCTTGGAGGAATATATTTACTCAATAATGGCACCTTACATTTATAAATTGTAACAGTTGTCTAATAACGTTTCTTTAATTTAAATATGTAAGTTGCAGAGCTAATAAATGAAATGACCAAGACTTTAATTATAATAAAAATAAGAAACTTGACTATTCTAGAAGTTATACTTGGATTTTTTCCTGGGAAAATGGAGAACTACTTTTTATATGTGTATGTTTTTATGCAATTAGCATTGTATTCTTGGTTCAGGGAAATACTTTCCTAAAGCAATAATGTTAGATATTAAAGATTAAAATCTAATGTATTTGCAATGCATTGTTAATTTACTTCTTCATTCTCTTCAAAATGATTTAACCATTCCTGTTTTCATTCTACATACTAGAATTACTCTCACTAGTAATTACTCATCATTTGTGTGCCATTCATGCACCCCCACCCCCATAAATCATGTTCCACAGTCTCAGGCGGAGGGTGGGCCCCCAGTGGTACAAGAGTTGCTTCATACAGTCTGTAATACATCCAGCTAAATTCAAGTTGTCTATGAATGGAAAGCCTTTCCATAGATAGAGTTCAGTTTTAAGAAAAAGGCTAACTACTGAACTTGGAGAACAGACAAATGTGCATTTGATAACTGATGTAATAATTACAATGTACTGTGTGGAAGATACAAAATTACAATTCGATTAATGGACTAAATATTTTTGTTACTTTCTTGACCCTTGGGGAAAGTTTCTTAATTGAAGTTAAAACATTCCTTTATAACACAAGACACAAGCTGACTTTATCACTCTCAGAAGAAATACTAAGAAGGATTGTACTTTGTGAGAGGGTAAACGAAGACATCTTTATTCGGCAATGTATTTACTTAGTGTCTTCTCTATTACTGAACATTTAGTGATTTGCTCTCAAGGAGATTTTTTGTTAGAAAAAGACTTGTTGCAGTGATCAGACTTGATAAAGCAAATTGTGGTCTTTTGTGGATGAAGTTCATATGCTGTGTGGTTGGTGACTATCTGATTCTA